TCCAACCTTAGCCTCCCAAGCAGCTGAGACTACAGGTGCATGCCACCAAGCCAAAGGGATTTATATTTATCTATAAATTCATATATAAATCAGATATATTTATATAAAATGTGTATATTATATATATAAATCAGATAAATAAATATGTATTTATATCTGATCTTAAAAGAGTAAAAGGGATTTATATTCCCAGGAAGAAGTAGAAAAGAGGAATATAGATAGTGGTTAAGAACCGGCATTTTGCAATAAGTCTGATCTAGATAGGAATTCTAGCTTTAATATTTACTAGCTCTGTGATCTTGGGAAAATTATTTACAGTTTGTGAACTTCAGTTTCCCTTCTACAAAATAGAGACAGTACCATTTAATTTTTAATTTTTAATGGTATCGTCTCCATTTTATGGAAGGAAAACTAAATGGTATTTTAACCGACAATTCATTAATTTTTAAGACTGACCATTAACAGAGATACTGCATGTAAAGCAGATCACACAGAATATGGCACACTTGAGCACTTGATGTGTACTACATTACTCTTAGTGACGACTTTAATTATCGTGCGCATTCCCAGCGCTTCCTATGGTGCCCAACACAGAGCGGACGCCTAGAGACAATTTTGGGGGATGGGGCAGATGCTCTGCCTCGGGAAAAAAAAAGCACACCTGCCCTGACGTTGGTGGCTGGGTCTGGAAGATACGTGGAAATTAAGCTAAGGATGTGTGGCTTCCAGATCAAAAACCGCAAAAATCTAACGCCGTGACTACTGACTACGGTCAGAGAGCACAGACTGGAGCAACCTCTCACGGCCTGGGCTGTCTGCGCGTGCGTGAGCCAGAAACCCGAGGGGCTCCCTGGGCCCGCCCTATCGATCGACCCGATCGGGGATCGTCAGCTTGGTTCTGGCCACAGAGGTTGCTCTTCTCGCGATGCTTCAGACCTGGCGGCAGGGAAAGGGTGGGCTAATTGGAGAGCCAGGAAGAGCGTGAGGCGGCCCCACGCTGCTTTCCCAGAAGGCTGTGCGTGCTCCTCGCTTCCTCCGCGGTCTTCCGAGCGGTCGCGTGAACTGCTTCCTGCAGGCTGGCCATGGCGCTTCACGTTCCCAAGGCTCCGGGCTTTGCCCAGATGCTCAAGGAGGGAGCGAAAGTAAGGGCTGAAGGAAAGGAATGAGGTGGGAGCGTCAGCATAGGGCTGCGGCGGCCGCGGCGAAGTAGGAGGGCCTACTAACGGGCTGAGCGTGCTGCCCTGGCTCAGCGGCCGGGGGAAGAGAAGATTCCAGAAAGGGAGGTGATTTTGGAAGGGCTCGGCCACCGGAGCCTGCGGGCACTTCTCTTCTTCCGCGACCGGGAGAAGGCCGAGGGATCGGCGGCACGATCGACATTGTACACCTTGAAGGTGGACGGATGTGAAGCCGCGCGTGCGTTTTGCCTCCATCCGTAAATGGGGCTATTTTTTTTTTAAAACAACAACAACAACAACAGGTTGTAGGGCTGAAGCTTACCAAAGAAAGGAAGAATGGTAAGTTCAGAGGAGGAGCCATACAAGGGCCGTAGCGGGGTTTTTTGTTTGTTTTTTTTAACAGCACTTTTCAGGATTAGAAGAGGCTGTGTATAGAAACATACAAGCTTGCAAGGAGCTTGCCCAAACCACTCGTACAGCATATGGACCAAATGGTAATTTCTAAATTAATATTTGTAAAGATACATTCTTTTTCTTTTTTTAACTGTTACTTTTGAGGAATGAACAAAATGGTTATCAACCACTTGGAGAAGTTGTTTGTGACAAACGATGCAGCAACTATTTTAAGAGAACTAGAAGTAAGTTGTTTCTTTAAAAAGTCAAGAAATATGATGTTTAACTTGATATTACCTTTTCTACTAGGTACAGCATCCTGCTGCAAAAATGATTGTAATGGCTTCTCATATGCAAGAGCAAGAAGTTGGAGATGGCACAAACTTTGTTCTGGTATTTGCTGGAGCTCTCCTGGAATTAGCTGAAGAACTTCTGAGGATTGGCCTGTCAGTTTCAGAGGCAAGTGTTCATTTATAATTTACTCCTACTAATGTCAGAATAGGAAATGTTGTTTATGTTTTAGGTCATAGAAGGTTATGAAATAGCCTGCAGAAAAGCTCATGAGATTCTTCCTAATTTGGTATGTTGTTCTGCAAAAAACCTTCGAGATATTGATGAAGTCTCATCTCTACTTCGTACCTCCATAATGAGTAAACAATATGGTAATGAAGTATTTCTGGCCAAGCTTATTGCTCAGGCATGCGGTAAGTAAATATCAGTAAATGAAAAGATCCAATAATCTTTTGATATGTCTCATTTTCTTAACAGTATCTATTTTTCCTGATTCCGGCCATTTCAATGTTGATAACATCAGAGTTTGTAAAATTCTGGTAAGTAGAAAATGCATTAATGCTACATATCTATTGCTGATGAGTTTGGTATTCAATTCCTTAGGGCTCTGGTATCAGTTCCTCTTCAGTATTGCATGGCATGGTTTTTAAGAAGGAAACCGAAGGTGATGTAACATCTGTCAAAGATGCAAAAATAGCAGTGTACTCTTGTCCTTTTGATGGCATGATAACAGAAACTAAGGTATGTAGACTTCAAACCTTAAAAGTAATAATATTTTAAAGGGAATGTTTACTTGTTTTGCCAGGGAACAGTGTTGATAAAGACTGCTGAAGAATTGATGAATTTTAGTAAGGGAGAAGAAAACCTCATGGATGCACAAGTCAAAGCTATTGCTGATACTGGTGCAAATGTCGTAGTAACAGGTGGCAAAGTGGCAGACATGGCTCTTCATTATGCAAATAAATATAATATCATGTTAGTGAGGTAAGAAAAAGCCGATTTTTTTTTTTACCTATAACTTTTATTAAGGTCTTTGTGTTTTTTAAAGGCTAAACTCAAAATGGGATCTCCGAAGACTTTGTAAAACTGTTGGTGCTACAGCTCTTCCTAGATTGGTATGTATTTTGGAAAACACTAAAAGATAGTTGAATTTTTATTACAACAGTCACTTTCTTACAGACACCTCCTGTCCTTGAAGAAATGGGACACTGTGACAGTGTTTACCTCTCAGAAGTTGGAGATACTCAGGTGGTGGTTTTTAAGCATGGTATGTAGGAATGGTAAAACATGTTTAAGTGTTTAATCACCAAATATATTTAATTTTTTGATAGAAAAGGAAGATGGCGCCATTTCTACCATAGTACTTCGAGGCTCTACAGACAATCTGATGGATGACATAGAAAGGGCAGTAGACGATGGTGTTAATACTTTCAAAGTTCTTACAAGGGTCAGTATCAGCAATATTCTTAGTAGTTTGTACATTTTTTTTTTGGTGGGGGCGCTACATACAGGATAAACGTCTTGTACCCGGAGGTGGAGCAACAGAAATTGAATTAGCCAAACAGATCACATCATATGGAGAGGTACAGCTTTTTCTGTATAAATTGACTTTCTTAAAAGACAGTAATTAACGCATTTTTGTTTTAGACATGTCCTGGACTTGAACAGTATGCTATTAAGAAGTTTGCTGAGGCATTTGAAGCTATTCCCCGCGCACTGGCAGAAAACTCTGGAGTTAAGGCCAATGAAGTAATCTCTAAACTTTATGCAGTACATCAAGAAGGAAATAAAAACGTTGGATTAGATATTGAGGTATTTGAAAAAACACTGAACTTAAATTGCTTTTAAATGAAAGGATGAAAATTGTGTTTGACAGGCTGAAGTCCCTGCTGTAAAGGACATGCTGGAAGCTGGTATTCTAGATACTTACCTGGGAAAATATTGGGCTATCAAACTCGCTACTAATGCTGCAGTCACTGTACTTAGAGTGGATCAGGTGAGCAAAGTGAAATTTTGATCTTTAAAAATAGCATACTCTTGTGTGATTCTTTTTTATGCAGATCATCATGGCAAAACCAGCTGGTGGGCCCAAGCCTCCAAGTGGGAAGAAAGACTGGGATGATGACCAAAATGATTGAAATTGGCTTAATTTTTACTGTAGGTGAAGGCTGTATTTGTAGTAGTACTCAAGAATCACCTGATGTTTTCTTATTCTCCTTAAATTAAGAGTTATTTTGTGTTTGTATTCTTGGCTGGATGTTATAATAAACATATTGTTACTGTCAAAGCCTTATTGTCTAATGACCACGGTTATTGGCT